GAAATGATGGATGTGTTAATTTGCTTCACTATAGTAACCTTTTTACTACCTGTATGTAGCCTCATAACATCATGTATACCTTATACCAAATTAAATTGATTTAAAAAGAAATTTAACCCAAAATGGATCAAAAACTTTACTTGTAAGAGCTAAAACGATAACTTTGGGAGGCCAAGGCGGGTGGATCACCTGAAGTCAGGAGTTAAAGACCAGCCTGGGCAGCAAGGATAAATCCCGTCACTACTAAAAATACAACAATTAGCCATGCGTGGTGGCGCACGCCTGTTATCCCAGCTACTCGGGAGACTGAGGCAGGAGAATAGCTTGAACCCGGGAAGCGGAGGTTATGGTGAGCAGAGATGGCACCATTGCACTCCAGCCTGGGCAACAAGAGTGAAACTCCGTCTCAAAAAAAAAAGCTAAAACGAAAGCTCCTAGAAGAAAACAGGAAAAGCTTCATGGCATTAGATTTGGCAACGATTTCTTAGATATGACACTAAAAACACAGGCAACAAAATATATAAAGTGGACTACAACAAAGTCATCTTTTCTTAAAAAAATCTCGTTATCTTACTCCCGCAAAACTATTTAAAAAAATTAAGTTCAAAGTTCTCCAAAATGTACCATACCCTGGGGATTACTCTGAACTTTGTTCATTTGTTTTCTTTTAATTCGGCTTTTTTGGTTGCCTTTCACCTACTTTTTCGCAGAGCCCTCCGCTGGGGCCTTCACTTGGGCAAACAACTATCGTAGTCGAACAGCTTTGACCTAACAATTTCCTCGTACCCAAGATGATCGCTTTTCCAGACAACTTAATAAACTTTGGCTTTAATGGATGACTGGATGCAGAATAAAATACATAAAAATAAACCTCAGCTGCTCAGCAACGACTGAAAAACCACCACCGGGCAATCCCTCCCCATGGCCACCGAGCAAAGTTCCACCGCCTCCCCTACGCCGACCGCCGGGCTCCCGGGGTCGGACAGCCCCGGGCCACTTCCGGGCCTTCCCGGAAGTCCCTGTCACTTAACAACCGAAGTAACCCGCAATGCGGAAGGGCGAGGGGATTGCGAGTCACCGAGTTTCCCGCGCGGCTTGAGGTACTGGGGAACCGGAATCCCCCACCGGCCCAGGCTTTGACTTTTATTTCCTTATTGTCTGCAGTCACGGCCTAGAAAGAGAGATGTTGGGGTTCCCAGGACCAGGACAGAGGTGGTAGTGAACTCTCATGGGCATCCAGAGAAGGTCAGGCCCCTTGCTGACAGGCCTATCTGTGGGGCTACTGCTGCTCTTCAGCTGGGTGACCCTTGTCCAGCCAACCTCTCTCTCAGGTACAGCACTTACCCCTGTGGCCCACCTGCCTCTTGTCTCTAGCACCCCCACCTCTCTCTTCAGCTCTGGTCCACCACCCTCACTTGTGCCAGACCACCCGGGATGTCCATGGCCGTCACTACCCTGGTTTCTTTTGCCCTCGTCTGTCTGATTCTCCAGAGGAAGCCTACTGCTGCCACCTGCAGGCTGCAGGGGGCTCCTGCTGCACCCGGGCTGAATTTGAGGCCCTGTACCAAGTCAATCTGTCCGCTCTTCCGCCCCCGCCCATCCTCAGGTGAGATCTCCAACCCCAGAGCCACTGGAACAGCCGGGATCCAGATACTTTTTCTCTCCCGCAGGGGCCCAGGCCCGCTCCTAGTGCTGGGCCTCTACAACCTACTGGTTGTGACCCTGATGACCGTAGACCTCGTGCACTTCTGCTGCGGTCGGGGCCGGAGTCTGGGCTGGAGCCACCGCAGGCCTCCCTCTGGGTCCTCCGCCGCGAGCTCCCTGCAGGTCTCTGCGGGGACAGCTTAGGTGCGCCCGGAGCTTGCCTGCACCTGCGATCCAGAGCCAAGCGCCCCGCCCCTGCCCGGGCGCGCTCCCTCCTTAGCCCTGCCCCTCTCTGACCCCACCTCCGACGCAAGAGTGGGGCGGGGCAGCTGCCGGTGGCGTCCCGAACCCAGACTCGCCCCGCCCCAGAGACTGCGCCTGCGCGGGCACGAGACAACCTCTCCGCGATGACTGTGAGTGGTCCAGGGACCCCCGAGCCCCGGCCGGCCACCCCCGGGGTGCGTACCCAACCCCCGCGCCATCACCCCTTCTCCGACGTTTCCGCCCCCTTTCTCTCTACAGGCCAGCTCAGTGGAGCAGCTGCGGAAGGAGGGCAATGAGCTGTTCAAATGTGGAGACTACGGGGGCGCCCTGGCGGCCTACACTCAGGCCCTGGGTCTGGACGCGACGCCCCAGGACCAGGCCGTTCTGCACCGGAACCGGGCCGCCTGCCACCTCAAGCTGGTGAGGGAGCCTGGCGCTCTTCCCCTCGCCCGCATTCCTTCAGGCTCCTGTCTTTCTCTTACAGGAAGATTACGACAAAGCAGAAACAGAGGCATCCAAAGGTAGGGGAATGGTGGGCCCTGGTGTGGAGCTGTGGGTGCTGACAGCGCTCCTGTTTGTGCTCAGCCATTGAAAAGGATGGTGGGGATGTCAAAGCACTCTACCGGCGGAGCCAAGCCCTAGAGAAGCTGGGCCGCCTGGACCAGGCTGTCCTTGACCTGCAGAGATGTGTGAGCTTGGAGCCCAAGAACAAAGTTTTCCAGGAGGCCTTGCGGAACATCGGGGGCCAGATTCAGGAGAAGGTATGTGAGTGACCCAGAGAGGTGGAAGCATTTGATTTGTTCCATGCTTTGTTGGTTTGTCTAGGTGCGATACATGTCCTCGACGGATGCCAAAGTGGAACAGATGTTTCAGATACTGTTGGACCCAGAAGAGAAGGGCACTGAGAAAAAGCAAAAGGTATAGGCCCTGGGCTGAGTCAGTGAGTGAGCGTCAACATTATAATGTGCTTCCTTTGACGCAGGCTTCTCAGAACCTGGTGGTGCTGGCCAGGGAGGATGCTGGAGCGGAGAAGATCTTCCGGAGTAATGGGGTTCAGCTCTTGCAACGTTTACTGGACATGGGAGAGACTGACCTCATGCTGGCGGCTCTGCGTACGCTGGTTGGCATTTGCTCTGAGCATCAGTCACGGGTAGGTGGAGTGGAGAGGCTGGTTACAGCTTCAAGCTTCCTTCTGTTTACCTCTCCCACCCCAGACAGTGGCAACCCTGAGCATACTGGGAACTCGGCGAGTAGTCTCCATCCTGGGCGTGGAAAGCCAGGCTGTGTCCCTGGCTGCCTGCCACCTGCTGCAGGTTATGTTTGATGCCCTCAAGGAAGGTGTCAAAAAAGGCTTCCGAGGCAAAGAAGGTGCCATCATTGTGGGTGAGTGGAAGCAGGTCTGGGGTCTTTTGGACGGAGCCCACTGATGTCTTCTTGTTGTTGCCAGATCCTGCCCGGGAGCTGAAGGTCCTCATCAGTAACCTCTTAGATCTGCTGACAGAGGTGGGGGTCTCTGGCCAAGGCCGAGACAATGCCCTGACCCTCCTGATTAAAGCGGTGCCCCGGAAGTCTCTCAAGGACCCCAACAACAGCCTCACCCTCTGGGTCATCGACCAAGGTAGGTGATATAGTTCACAAAAACTTGCTTCATGTTCTACTGTCTAAGCGGGGTGTCTTTACAGGTCTGAAAAAGATTTTGGAAGTGGGGGGCTCTCTACAGGACCCTCCTGGGGAGCTCGCAGTGACCGCAAACAGCCGCATGAGCGCCTCTATTCTCCTCAGCAAGCTCTTTGATGACCTCAAGTGTGATGCGGAGAGGGAGAATTTCCACAGACTTTGTGAAAACTACATCAAGTAAGGAAGTCTGTTTCACCTCCCGTTGCCAGTGGTGTGACGGCTGTCACCCTGTGCCCCTCAGGAGCTGGTTTGAGGGCCAAGGGCTGGCCGGGAAGCTACGGGCCATCCAGACGGTGTCCTGCCTCCTGCAGGGCCCATGTGACGCTGGCAACCGGGCCTTGGAGCTGAGCGGTGTCATGGAGAGTGTGATTGCTCTGTGTGCCTCTGAGCAGGAGGAGGAGCAGCTGGTGGCCGTGGAGGCTCTGATCCATGCAGCCGGCAAGGCTAAGCGGGCCTCATTCATCACTGCCAATGGTGTCTCGCTGCTGAAGGACCTATATAAGTGCAGCGAGAAGGACAGCATCCGCATCCGGGCGCTAGTGGTGAGACGGTGGGCCTGGGGTGGGTGGGCAGGAGAGGCCAACTGGTCTTGCCCTCTTCCTCCAGGGACTCTGTAAGCTCGGTTCGGCTGGAGGGACTGACTTCAGCATGAAGCAGTTTGCTGAAGGCTCCACTCTCAAACTGGCTAAGCAGTGTCGAAAGTGAGTCATCTGGCCTTGCTGTGGTTCCCCACTGAGGGTCGTCCACTATCCTGCGTGTCCCCAGGTGGCTGTGCAATGACCAGATCGACGCAGGCACTCGGCGCTGGGCAGTGGAGGGCCTGGCTTACCTGACCTTTGATGCCGACGTGAAGGAAGAGTTTGTGGAGGATGCGGCTGCTCTGAAAGCTCTGTTCCAGCTCAGCAGGGTAGCTCTGTGGTTCCTGCCGTCAGCCTGGGGATGCCCATGTGAATTCCTCTGTGTCCTGGCAGTTGGAGGAGAGGTCAGTGCTCTTTGCGGTGGCCTCAGCGCTGGTGAACTGCACCAACAGCTATGACTACGAGGAGCCCGACCCCAAGATGGTGGAGCTGGCCAAGTATGCCAAGCAGCATGTGCCCGAGCAGCACCCCAAGGTGAGGGGCCGCCAGAGGGGCTAGAGGGTTCCAGGCCCCTCTCCTAAGCTGCCTCCTCCCCCAGGACAAGCCAAGCTTCGTGCGGGCTCGGGTGAAGAAGCTGCTGGCAGCGGGTGTGGTGTCGGCCATGGTGTGCATGGTGAAGACGGAGAGCCCTGTGCTGACCAGTTCCTGCAGAGAGCTGCTCTCCAGGTGAGCCAGCCTTGGTAGGAGCCAACCTTTCCGCTGCCTGCCCACCACCGCCTTCTCCCCACAGGGTCTTCTTGGCTTTAGTGGAAGAGGTAGAGGACCGAGGCACTGTGGTTGCCCAGGGAGGCGGCAGGGTAAGCTGGTTTACACACCCCTTCCTGATGGCTGTCCTGAGCAGTGACGGGCTTGTTCCTACAGGCGCTGATCCCGCTGGCCCTGGAAGGCACGGACGTGGGGCAGACAAAGGCAGCCCAGGCCCTTGCCAAGCTCACCATCACCTCCAACCCGGAGATGACCTTCCCTGGCGAGCGGGTACGTGTCTTCCTGCCCCGGCCTTTCCACTCAGTACCCCTGACAGGTGGGGTGCACATTGCAGATCTATGAGGTGGTCCGGCCCCTCGTCTCCCTGTTGCACCTCAACTGCTCAGGCCTGCAGAACTTCGAGGCGCTCATGGCCCTAACAAACCTGGCTGGGATCAGCGAGAGGCTCCGGTAAGGTCCCTTGGGATTGCGGGGCCTGGACCTATCCCTGCTGCTTCCTCCTGTGGCCCTGCAGGCAGAAGATCCTGAAGGAGAAGGCTGTGCCCATGATAGAAGGCTACATGTTTGAGGAGCATGAGATGATCCGCCGGGCAGCCACGGAGTGCATGTGTAACTTGGCCATGAGCAAGGAGGTGAGGGTTGGTCTGGGTGCTCATGACAGGCGTGACTTGGTCCACTCCTCACATCTGGCCACAGGTGCAGGACCTCTTCGAAGCCCAGGGCAATGACCGACTGAAGCTGCTGGTGCTGTACAGTGGAGAGGATGATGAGCTGCTACAGCGGGCAGCTGCCGGGGGCTTGGCCATGCTTACCTCCATGCGGCCCACGCTCTGCAGCCGCATTCCCCAAGTGGTCAGTGCCTCTTCTCAGTGGGGGAGGAGGGACAGGGGTCATATCTACCCTGTTTTTCTCACAGACCACACACTGGCTGGAGATCCTGCAGGCCCTGCTTCTGAGCTCCAACCAGGAGCTGCAGCACCGGGGTGCTGTGGTGGTGCTGAACATGGTGGAGGCCTCGAGGGAGATTGCCAGCACCCTGATGGAGAGTGAGATGATGGAGATCTTGTCAGTGCTAGCTAAGGGTGACCACAGCCCTGTCACAAGGGCTGCTGCAGCCTGCCTGGACAAAGCAGTGGAATATGGGCTTATCCAACCCAACCAAGATGGAGAGTGAGGGGGTTGTCCCTGGGCCCAAGGCTCATGCACACGCTACCTATTGTGGCACGGAGAGTAAGGACGGAAGCAGCTTTGGCTGGTGGTGGCTGGCATGCCCAATACTCTTGCCCATCCTCGCTTGCTGCCCTAGGATGTCCTCTGTTCTGAGTCAGCGGCCACGTTCAGTCACACAGCCCTGCTTGGCCAGCACTGCCTGCAGCCTCACTCAGAGGGGCCCTTTTTCTGTACTACTGTAGTCAGCTGGGAATGGGGAAGGTGCATCCCAACACAGCCTGTGGATCCTGGGGCATCTGGAAGGGCGCACACATCAGCAGCCTCACCAGCTGTGAGCCTGCTATCAGGCCTGCCCCTCCAATAAAAGTGTGTAGAACTCCACTGTGTGCCCTGTCCTTGGGCAGGGAGGGCTG